ACTCCTGACCTCAGGTGATCCGCCCGCCTCGGCCTTTCAAAGTGCTGGGATTACAGGCGTGAACCATCGCGCCCGGCCCCTTTTCTTCGTTTCCATGTAATAGCTTGATTGAGAAATAATTCACATATCAAATCCACCCTTTTAAAAAGCGAGCAACGCGGATCGCGGAGGCCACGCCTGTGATCGCAGCGCTTTGGGAGGGGGCAGTTCCAAGAGAGCGGATCACTGAACCGGGGAGTTCGAGACCACCCGGCAACGTAATCTCCGCCTCGATAGAAATAGTTTTTTTTTTTTTTTTGAGACGGAGTCTCGCTGTCGCCCAGGCTGGAGTGCAGTGGCGCGATCTCGGCTCACTGCAGGCTCCGCCCCACGGGGTTCACGCCATTCTCAGGCCTCAGCCTTTTGAGTAGCTGGGACCACAGGTGCCCACCACCACGCCCGGCTAATTTTTTGTATTTTTAGTAGAGACGGGGTTTCACCGTGTTAGCCAGGATGGTCTCGATCTCCTGACCTCATGATCCGCCCGCCTCGGCCTCCCAAAGTACTGGGATTACAGGCGTGAGCCACCGCGCCCAGCCAGAAATAGTTTTAAAAAAAGAAATAAGGAGCGTGCGGCCCGCGGGGGAAGCGCCTTTACCAGCTCGAGCCTGCAGCCCCCCAGGCCGCGCCGTCCTCGGCTCCCCCGGGCAGCGCCGGGGTTTTGTCAGGCGCGCGCTGCTGTTTGCCTGGATTGCGCTCATTCTGACCCTGAAGCCAGCGGCCCCACTGACACGCCCTGAAAAGTGGGAGCCACACGCGGGATCCGGAGACCGCGCTAAAGTCCCACGCACGACGGCGCCCGCCGGCGAGTCCACGCCCGCACGTCGGCGCATGCGCGCGGCCAAGCCGGTGCCCGCGCCCACCAGCGCGCATGCGCGCCCCGTCCCTTCCCTCCCCCCGTGCTCTGCCCCGATGGTTCGGTCCGCGCCGGGGGCGGGGCCAGGGCGCCCGCGGGAAATTTGGCGGGAACCGCGCCCGCCTCTTCCTCCCTTCCTTCTTTCCTTGCTTTCGCCGCGCACTCCGCCGCCATGGAGCAGCGCCGCGTCACCGACTTCTTCGCGCGCCGCCGCCCCGGGCCCCCCCGCATCGCGCCGCCCAAGCTGGCCTGCCGCACCCCCAGCCCCGCCAGGCCCGCACTCCGCGCCCCGGCCTCCGCTACCAGTGGCAGCCGCAAGCGCGCCCGCCCGCCCGCCGCCCCCGGACGCGACCAGGCCAGGCCACCGGCCCGCAGGAGACTGCGGCTGTCGGTGGACGAGGTGAGGGGCGTGGGGAGACTGAGGCCGGGGAGCATGAGTTCACCCTTGGGGTCCCTCCCACCAGGTTTCCAGCCCCAGTACCCCCGAGGCCCCAGACATCCCAGCCTGCCCTTCTCCGGGCCAGAAGATAAAGAAATCCACCCCGGCAGCAGGTCAGCCGCCCCACCTGACATCCGCGCAGGACCAGGTGAGGGGCGGGGCCTGGGGCAGATGCGGGAGTGACGGCACCGTGTCCCCTGATCCCCCTGAAGGACACCATCTCTGAGCTTGCGTCATGCCTGCAACGGGCCCGGGAGCTGGGGGCAAGAGTCCGGGCGCTGAAGGCCAGTGCCCAGGATGCTGGGGAGTCCTGCACCCCAGAGGCCGAGGGCCGCCCTGAGGAGCCATGGTGAGTGCTGGGTGGGCGGCCACGAGGCCCCGTGCTTCTCATGAGGCTCCTCCCTCCCTGACAGTGGCGAGAAGGCGCCCGCCTACCAGCGCTTCCATGCCCTGGCCCAGCCCGGCCTGCCGGGACTCGTGCTGCCCTACAAGTACCAGGTGCTGGCGGAGATGTTCCGCAGCATGGACACCATCGTGGGCATGCTCCACAACCGCTCCGAGACGCCCACCTTTGCCAAGGTCCAGCGGGGCGTCCAGGACATGATGCGTAGGTGAGTGGCCGGGGGTGGGCTGTGGCTGTCCTCTGCCTCCTGAGCCGCCCCCATCCTCCCATAGGCGTTTTGAGGAGTGCAATGTTGGCCAGATCAAAACCGTGTACCCGGCCTCCTACCGCTTCCGCCAGGAGCGCAGTGTCCCCACCTTCAAGGATGGCACCAGGAGGTCAGATTACCAGCTCACCATCGAGCCACTGCTGGAGCAGGGTGAGTGCTGGGTGCGGGACCTCGGTTTCCCCGGTGGGGACTTAGGCCTGGACTCGTCCCACAGAGGCTGACGGAGCAGCCCCCCAGCTCACGGCCTCGCGCCTCCTGCAGCGACGGCAGATCTTCAGCCAGAAGCTGGTGGAGCATGTCAAGGAGCACCACAAGGTGAGCGGCCCCCGGCCCCGCTGTGTGAAGATCCCAGGGTCACCCATCTACTCCTTCTCCCCAGGCCTTCCTGGCCTCCCTGAGCCCCGCCATGGTGGTGCCGGAGGACCAGCTGACCCGCTGGCACCCGCGCTTCAACGTGGATGAAGTACCCGACATCGAGCCGGCCGCGCTGCCCCAGCCACCCGCCACGGAGAAGCTCACCACTGCTCAGGAGGTGCTGGCCCGGGCCCGCAACCTGATTTCACCCAGGGTGAGACTGCGAGGCTTGGGCAGCCCATTTCTGACCTCTCCAGTCCAACCTGTCCCTCCCGCAGATGGAGAAGGCCTTGAGTCAATTGGCCCTGCGCTCTGCTGCGCCCAGCAGCCCCGGGTCTCCCAGGCCAGCACTGCCGGCTACCCCACCAGCCACCCCGCCTGCAGCCTCTCCCAGTGCTCTGAAGGGGGTGTCCCAGGATCTGCTGGAGCGGGTGAGTCGTCCCCAGTGATGGCGGGTGGGCGCGCCCACTAACCAGGTCCCGGTACCTGCTGCAGATCCGAGCCAAGGAGGCACAGAAGCAGCTGGCACAGATGACGCGGTGCCCGGAGCAGGAGCAGCGGCTGCAGCGCTTAGAACGGCTGCCTGAGCTGGCCCGCGTGCTGCGGAGCGTCTTTGTGTCCGAACGCAAGCCTGCGCTCAGCATGGAGGTGGCCTGTGCCAGGATGGTGGGCAGCTGTTGTACTATCATGAGCCCTGGTACGTGCAGGGCGGGGTGAAGGGGCGTGCAGACCAGCCTCAGTGTCCTCCTCTCCTCCCCCAGGGGAAATGGAGAAGCACCTGCTGCTCCTCTCCGAGCTGCTGCCGGACTGGCTCAGCCTCCACCGCATCCGCACCGACACCTACGTCAAGCTGGACAAGGCCGCGGACCTCGCCCACATCACTGCACGCCTGGCCCACCAGACACGTGCTGAGGAGGGGCTGTGAGCCTGGGGGCCACTGTGGACAGACGTGGGCTTCAGAAGCTCGCTGGCCTGGGCCCACCAGCATTTTCTTTTATGAACATGATACACTTTGGCCTTCCTTTCCCCAGCGCCCCTGAGGGCCAGAGGCAGATGTGGGCTGCAGGCTGCACAGCCCGAGGGTCTCTGGCTGCGGGCGGTGGGCCCCTTCATGGGGCTCACCTGGTGGATTCACATTAAACCGGTTTCTGTGGGCACCTCTGTCCTTGCTGCTGGTGGGGAAGGGAAGCCAGATCCAGCACCCCCTGGGGGGCCATCGGGAGTGTGGCTGGGGGTGAAGGGGGCTCTGTGGCAATATGGGGTTGGGTAGTGTGGGTGGCAGGCCATCCCCTCTAATCTTGGAACCTCTGAATATGGGACCTCCCACAGCAAAGGGTGACTTTTGTCATTAAGAAAGACTGGGGTGGGTGTGGTGGCTCACGCCTGTAACCCCAGCACTTTGGGAGGCCAAGGTGGGCAGATCACGAGGTCAAGAGATCGAGACCATCCTGGCGAACATGGTGAAACCCCATCTCTACTAAAAATACAAAAAATTAGCCGGGTGTGGTGGTGGGCACCTGTCGTCCCAGCTACTAGGGAGGCTGAGGCAGGAGAATGGTGTGAACCCAGGAGGCACAGCTTGCAGTGAGCGAAGATCGCACCACTGCACGCACTCCAGCCTGGGTGACAGAGCGAGACTCCGTCTCAAAAAAAAAAATTTCAAGACTGGAGAGGTGATCCTGAATTGTCCAGCTACGCCCCATGTCATCACAGGGCCTTCATGACAGGGCCAGAGCCAGCCAGCTTTGAAGACGCGGCCCTGCCCCGACACAGGCAGCCTGGAGAAGCTGGGCAGGACAAGTAGGACATCCCTGGAGCCTCCAGAAGGGACTGGCCTCTGCCCACACCTTGACTTCAGTATTTCTGACCTCCTAAACTCTAATAAAGTCATGCTTACAGCCACTAGATCTGCAGAAGAGCCCTCGCTTGCTCCCCTA